ATCAGCTGCAATTCACCAGGATGGAAACCTGATTTTATCCTGAAGGTTAACACCTGTCTATCATATGCATATGGCTTAATGCATCTGTGTGCATTAAGGTATTAACCTACATAGAAGATGGCAAGTATGTACAGTATATATTTCACCAGGAGGCCCATGAGTCATTGCAGATGATGTCAAGGAGTAACGAAGATGATGTCAAGCAGTAACAAAGATGGGAGAGAGGGAAAGAGGAAATGAAATGCCCACATTTAAGACCACCTATACCCTGCCTTCACCTCGCGGTGATGGAACTTCACAGGTTAAAGTGCCTGGCTGTGTCCACCTTGGTGAAACCACACTTTTCTGGTGAACAAAATCATGCAACTATTAGTTGGACTTCTAAAAATGTGCAGGTATCATTTATAGGAGCAATATGGAATACAGACATAAAACTGCTGACGTCAAACTCCCTGGTGTGGACATGTGTATGTGTCTGCGGTCAGAGAGTGGAATTAACACAAGTATATAAATAACCGTGATGCAAGGTAGATAGAAAGTGCTCAGGTCCAAAACAAATAGACAGATACTACAAGAGTATTCTTGGAGACCCAGAGGCTGGAAAGATTACTCCAGGCAGGGTATCACAGAGGGCTTCCTGAGGAGGTGGCATTTGCATATAAATACGTCTCCAAATAGATGTAAGATCTTACATTAACAGAACGCTTTAACAGAAGTTAGATTCTGGTTAATTTTCCAAGAAGCGCTGAGATGCAGACATATGCCCTTGTTCCTCTTTCATAGACGCGGAAACTGAGACCCACAGAGGTTGAATAGGTTGTCCACAGTCTCGTAGCTACCAAGTGACAGGCCACGATTTGATCTCAGGCCAGTGTGTTAAACTCCAATTTGCGTGCTCCTGTCCCTCCCCGCGCGTCGGCGGAGCTCGGGGCCGGACTGGACCTGCCGAGGGAGGGGCGGACAGTCCTGACGGTGCGGGGCGGGGCTGGCGGCTGCCCAGGCCTGGCTGAGGCGCCGCGGCCGGGTCCCTCTCCACCTGCCGGGCGGAGCGCACGGGCCATGGGCTGAGCCCCGCTGAGCCCGCCGGGCCGGCCATGGGCGATCGCGAGCGCAACAAGAAGCGGCTGCTGGAGCTGCTGCGGGCGCCGGACACAGGCAACGCGCACTGCGCCGACTGCGGGGCGGCAGGTAAGGGCGCGGCGGCGCGGGCAGCGCGAGACGCTCAGCTCCTCTCCTGCCTCATCCCCTGCAGATCCCGACTGGGCCTCTTACAAGCTGGGGATCTTCATCTGTCTCAACTGCTGCGGCGTCCACCGTAACTTCCCTGACATCAGCAGAGTTAAATCTGTGCGACTTGACTTCTGGGACGACAGTATTGTGGAGGTAGAAAGGCATGCCCGTGGAGAGCCATGGAATCACGTTTTTTCAAGTTCTAATATTACCTCAGGTTGCTGTTGTCTTGCAGTTTATGATCCACAATGGAAACCTCCGTGTGAAGGCCAAGTTCGAAGCCAGAGTCCCAGCTTTCTACTACATCCCCCAGGCCAACGACTGCCTGTGAGTGGGTGATTCCTTAGGGACTGGGTGAGAACGCAGCTGACCTCAGGCTCTCTCTTTTTAGGGTCTTAAAGGAACAATGGATTCGAGCTAAGTATGAGAGACGGGAATTTATGGCTGATGGGGAAACCATCTCGCTCCCAGGTAAAGTTATTTCCATCACCTTTTGAAATCTAGTGTTCACGCTTTGTCATCCTTGCTGCTTAAGGTAACCGAGAAGGATTCCTGTGGAAGCGAGGAAGGGACAACTCACAGTTTCTGAGAAGGAAGTTTGTACTTCTGGCAAGAGAAGGCCTCCTGAAGTACTTCACAAAGGAACAGGTAAGATGCCAGACCAATGAGAGCAGGTCCCTTCAGCGTCTTTCTTTCTCTTTCTCTCTTTCAGGGTAAAAGCCCCAAAGCTGTCATCAGCATTAAGGACTTGAATGCCACCTTCCAGACAGAGAAGATAGGGCACCCCCATGGGCTGCAGATCACCTACAGGAGAGATGGCCACACCAGGAACCTGTTTGTGTATCATGAAAGTGGGAAGGTGAGATGCCTGGAGTTGCCACCTCCGCCTCCTGTGTGTGTGTCCTGTGCACTTCTCTCCGCAGGAGATAGTGGACTGGTTCAATGCCCTCCGTGCAGCCCGTCTGCAGTACCTAAAAATGGCCTTTCCTGAACTCCCAGAGTCTGAGGTGAGCTAAATGCGGACCCCAATTTCTGAATCGTTGGGGGTCAGTGTCTGTCTCTCTTCCCCAGCTCGTGCCATTCCTCACCAGGAACTACCTCAAACAAGGCTTCATGGAAAAGACTGGGCCAAAGGTACCTTCTATCACTCCCTGGGGAACTTAATATCATCTGTGGTAAGAAGTTCCCTCTTTTGCAGCAGAAAGAACCTTTCAAGAAAAGGTGGTTCGCCCTGGATTGCCATGAGCGGAGGCTGCTCTATTACAAGAACCCACTGGTAAGAGCCACTCCTGCTCCCTCCCCAGGGCTCCCTCTGATGACCCTGTACTCTCCATTTTCAGGATGCCTTCGAGCAGGGCCAGGTTTTTCTTGGGAACAAGGAGCAGGGATATGAAGCCTACGAAGACCTGCCCAAGGGCATCCGAGGAAATCGCTGGAAAGCCGGACTCACCATTGTCACCCCAGAGCGGAGATTTGTCCTCACTTGCCCCAGTGAGAAGGAACAGCAGGAATGGCTGGAAAGTTTGCGGGGTGTCCTGTCCAGCCCCTTGACGCCCCTCAACCGGCTTAGTAAGAAGCAGGAACTGAGGGGTGTTCTTTTGACCTCCCTCAGCCCTCTTCATTTCCCTTGCAGCTGCATCAACAGAGAGTGGCCGCAGCAGCAGGTGACCCATTAACTGAGGAACTGGCTGCCACTGAACACCTGGAACTCCTTGTGGGAAGAAGTTTGCACCTCGGCCCTGGCTGCCCACCATCAGTGCCCCGCAGTCAGCAGCCATTCCTGGCAGTGAACTCTGCCAGGACTGAAGCTGTGGCTTTATCCATCAGCTCCCTGGGCCTTCCCCGCAACCCACCTCGGGGATCTGAGGATCTGGTGCATAGATGAACATCTATCCCCTCCTCCCCCATACACACCTAGGCTTGAAATGCCCTACAGGCCCAGAACTTTCTCACATCTGAAATGGAGGCATTGCAATGAAAAGGCACCCACAGCATCATGCAAGTGGCATCTTGTAAAAAAAAAAAAAAAGTTTAATCTGAATCTAACCATGAGGAAATAATCAGACAAATCCACATTAGGGGCATTCTGCTAAACATCTGACCCAGACTCTTCAAAAATGAAGAGTGAAAGATAAAGTAGTCAATGGCCGGGCGCAGTGAGATTGCGCCATTGCATTCCAGCCTGGGTGACAGAGCGAGACTCCGTATCAGAAAGAAAAAGAGGAACTGAATGAAATCTCAGATGGCTGAAATGTTAGAGAAACAGAGCACCAAGTCCCCTGCTCTGTGACTCGTTGTTCCTTTCCTCTGTCTTCAAGCACCACGCAGAAATACACTGGATGTTCTCTCTTTGCTTCAATGGAGACCCAAGGAGCTGGGAGGTCTCTTAAGAGACTCTCTGATTCTCCGTGGCTGGGTGTGATGGCTCATGCCCATAATCCCAGCCCTTTGGGAAGCTGAGGCAGGAGGATTGAGACCAGGAGTTCGAGAAGAGCCTGGGCAACATAGTGAGACCCCATCTCTACAAAGAAAAAAAAATTAGCTGGACATGGTAATGAATGCCTGTAGTCCCAGCTACTCCGGACACTGATGTGAGAGGATCACTTGAGCCAGGGAGGTCATGGCTACAGTGACCCCTCATTGCACCACTTTACTTAGCCTGGGTGACAGAGTGAGACCCTATCTCAAAAAAAAAAAAAATCTATGCATTGTATGGGACTTTCCTTTGGATCCCCCAATCAAAGGATAAGCAATGCGTAAGCCTGTGTCCTTCCTGAAGCTTCTCGACTGCCCAGATAGGGAGGTGAGTCCTCTCTATCTCCTCTGGCTCTGGAAGCACCTTGAAAATGTGCATTTTCAAGGACACTTGCTGGGTTGTGCATTAAGGGCCAGTTTACTTGTCTGCCTCTTTGACCACCTGTGAACTCTGTTGGGTGTACTCTGCTAAGTTCTGGGGATGAGGAAATTAATAAAGGTACAGTCTTGCCTTCAAGGAACTTATGGTCTAGAGGAGAAGAACGAGAAGTATAGATAGGCAGTAACAAAGCTACTTGAAGAGGCCAACTGGGATTCTAAGGGTGGGAAAGAACAGACACAAGAGATAAAGTCCTAATGAAATGGAGTGCTTGGTTTTGGATGATTCCTTCCTCAAGG